CCGCCCCGCTGTGCCGTGCGCTCTGCCCCTGAGACGCCCCGGCTCGGAGTCCCAGGGCCACAGCCGAAACTCGCCCTCCCGCGCCCCTCTCCGGCTTGCAGCGCCCGCCCGCACCGCCACCTGCCACCCGAGGCGACGCAGTCCGCTTCTCCCCACCCGCCAGGTGGCAGGTTCAGGGCCGGGGTCCGAGCCTGCTTCCCTGCAGCTGCCACAGCCACCCTCGCCGCCAGGGGGCGAGAGTCCCAGGCAGGACAAGCAGCGCTGCTGCCTTGGCGTGAAGGTGGTTTCAAACTTTAGGCTTCTTTTCCCTACCCCGCGTCTCTGAAGAGCAGAGAGGAAGATGGAAACCGAGTCCGGGCCGGTGAGTACGGCGATCAGGGCCCCAGGGCGCGGGATAGCGGGGAGAAGGAGCAGCGTGGAGCCTGTCCCTGAGGGCTTGGAGGGGCGAGGTGAAGGCCCCAAACGCTCGCTATCTGGTTGGGAAGAAACGTGGCCAGGTGCCCCATCGACCGCTGCCAGGAGCCACCCGCCCGCAGACCTCGTCTGGCTGTGTCATGGGGGTCAGAAAGGCGCCGCCACGGGGCCTGGACTGGGTGTAGACGGGCCAGGGGACCTCAGGCGTGGATGTTTCGGGAGGCGGCGGGCTGCCAGGCACCCAGCGAAGTCCGAGCAGGTAAACCGCTTTCCCGCCGAAATTGGGCTAGGCAGCGTCTTTGACGCTCCCTGCGGCCGAACTCGACCCAGCCGCCCAAGGCGAGGAGTTGCCAGGGCGGTCGACGCCTCCACTCCCCGACTGGTCAGCGAGGACCGGAAGGTCTGAGAGACCTGGCAGGGCCCGCCTGTGGCCCAGGCGGGACCCGGACACTCTAGCCCTGGCTGTGCACCCAAGCCAGTCAGGGTGGACTTGGGGAAGTGAAGGAGGACTGCCCGCACAGGCCCGAGGCGCAGCGGCAACGTGCCATCCCGCCCCGCCCCGTCCCGCCGCCAGCAGCCAATCAGGGAGCGCCGCGCGAGGGTGGGGACCAGCTGCGCACGAGGCCAGCGGCGGGGTCGCTGCCGTTGAGGCTTCCCGCCACTGCTGCTGGCGGATTTGTGGGGCAAAATTTCTCGCTGGCTAGCCTTCTTTTCCCTCCCGCACTTTGGTGGGGAGGGGGTGGATCCTCGTTTCGGTGCCCAAGTTCACGATGACCCGAGAGAACTCGAGGAAGTTGTCGCCGCGGCCATTTCCCCCAGTGCCGCAACTTGCTGGCCTTGGAGGGGGAGGAGCGCCGAGGCAGTGACTGCGACGGTTAGCCCGCCCGTTCCTGCTGTCTTCGTTTGCAAAATAGATGCTAGATCTCGAGGTTGATTCTCAAGGGGAGGGGCCAGTGAGGGCACATTGCTTTGGAGGAGTAGTTTAATAAACTCTCTAGTGCTGGAAGTTTTAGCAAACGGAGGAGCCTTCAAACCCGGCAACAGTCCCCATCTAGGTGTTTCCGTAACACATGCGGAATTATTGCTAGTGGAATTTCAGGCTTTCTTTGTTGTTTAACTCAATGCATCGCTAATTGTTTATAATGAACTTAGATGTTGCCTCCACCTGAGCCTTGCTATTGCTAACATTAAAATATTTTGTAGGCCTGGCGCGATGGCTCCCGCCTGTAATCCCAGCACTTTGGGAGGCCAAGGTGGGCGGATCACGAGGTCAGGAGATCGAGACCATCCTGGCCAAAATGGTGAAAACCCATCTCTACTAATACAAAAAAATTGCAAAAAGTGTAAAAGAATTTTATTTTACAGCAAACATCAAACCAGATGCAAACAGATTCATTATCTCCATCCCCTAATCCTGTGTCACCTGTGCCTTTGAATAACCCAACAAGTGCCCCAAGATATGGAACAGTGATCCCTAATCGCATCTTTGTAGGAGGAATTGATTTTAAGGTACCTATTTATGCATGCAGTAAAGTGTATTTTGCTTTTTAACGTTTTCTTTTTATGCCATTAGACAAACGAAAGTGATTTAAGAAAATTTTTTTCCCAGTATGGGTCTGTGAAAGAAGTGAAGATTGTAAATGACAGAGCTGGAGTATCCAAAGGGTTAGTATCACTATAGATTGTCTATGGAATTAATTAATTAGTAATAATTAATGCATTTATTTAGGTATGGTTTCGTCACTTTTGAAACACAAGAAGATGCACAAAAAATTTTACAAGAGGTATGATCTTTTGGTGTATTTAACTTCATTTCTAATAAAATAATTTCTTTTTTCTTTATTTTAGGCTGAAAAACTTAATTATAAGGATAAGAAGCTGAACATTGGTCCAGCAATAAGAAAACAACAAGTAGGGATCCCTCGTATGTATTGAGAACTAATGTATTTTTAAATATTTCAATTATTATTATTTAATCTTTGCTTTAGGTTCTAGTATAATGCCAGCAGCTGGAACAATGTATCTAACAACTTCAACTGGATATCCTTATACTTACCATAATGGTGTTGCTTATTTTCATACTCCAGAGGTAACTTCGGTCCCACCGCCTTGGCCTGTAAGTAATTTCATTTAAAAAAGGATTTCCATTGCCTAATTTTTCTTTTTCCATCCTTTTATAGTCACGTTCTGTATGTAGCTCCCCTGTGATGGTAGCTCAGCCCATTTATCAGCAACCTGCATATCACTACCAGGTAAACATAAATTACAATTAAAATTCTCTCTGTTGCTGACATCATGCCTCTCTTTTTTTACGAGGGAATTAAACAATGTCATACAAGAAGATGGATGGACTCTTTGCTTCCTTTTACCAAATGTGATGAGGTCAGTTTTGCTCCCCTGGCTAACATTTAGATATGGGTTTTTCTTTTCTTTTATTTAATTTTAGGCCACCACACAGTATTTACCAGGACAGTGGCAGTGGAGTGTTCCTCAGGTAAATGTTAACTTTCAATATATAATTTTAAAATTTGAATTAGAAATATGGTTTTGTATTTTAGCCTTCTGCCTCTTCTGCTCCATTCTTATACCTGCAACCTTCTGAGGTTATTTATCAACCAGTGGAAATTGCACAGGATGGTGGATGTGTTCCTCCTCCACTGTCTCTGATGGAAACTTCAGTTCCAGAGGTATGTATTAGTCTTAAAGTAATTGATCTATAGGTGACATTTTTTCTCTCTTTTTTTGTAATAGCCTTATTCTGATCATGGAGTTCAAGCAACATATCACCAGGTTTATGCTCCAAGTGCCATCACTATGCCTGCGCCTGTGATGCAGCCTGAGCCAATTAAAGTAAGAAATTTGTTTTGACTTTTTACTTTGTTTGATCTATATTTTCTCTTTACTTAACAGACAGTGTGGAGCATTCATTATTAAGACAATTGGGCAGCTCTATTCCAGCTCAACTGATTTCTTGTCCAATGATCCTTGCGTGGCCGAGATCCAGCTTCAACGAACCAGCTAGAAGCTGCCCGTTGTGAAACTTAGTGTTAGTTAATACCTCACCATACTCAGTTATTCCACTATAAGCTGTCTAAATTTGATGAAATTTGCTTTTTCAGCTGTTCTACAAAATTATTTAGGTAGATGTGGCATGTTGGTTTTTTATGTGCTAACCTAACTGTAATGACCTTTTCTACAACATGTTTTATCCATTCCATAAATAATAACCACATTGGGAATAGTGAGGTGTCTTTTATTTTCTCTGCTTTGTGTTATTTTTTCTTATCAAACAATTAGATGTTATGTTTCATATTATTTGATATTTATTTTCATATTTAGGATAAGAATCATTTTTAATTATAATACTTTTAATACTTTCATATATTTTACAACAGTATACTATTTAATATTAATGACAATTCTATTTTTGCTTTGCTGTTTTGTCATTTAATATGCTTTTGTCTAATTTTTAATTCATTTATTACTGTTACTCCTTATTTAATTTTGCGTCTGCCATGGTTTTCAGAATCTGAATAGTATTTATACTTCTTTTTTATAACATTTTCCAAATATTAGAAATACCATCAACATGATCAGTATTCTTGCCTTTTCATGTAATTTGACTATATTAAATTTTTTCTCCAGTGTTTGAGACAATATTGAAATCTTCCTATAACATAATTTATTTGGTATCAAATTTTATAAAATATGGATCCACCTTTGGAATTTTGATAAAAGGGTTCATCTCTGACATGATCCCATAACACTGACTGAAATTCCACCAAATTACTGTTCTTTGAATGCTTTAATCCTTAAACCTTTTCTTCTGATATGCAACCAATATATTCAATTATATATGTGATTAATTTTTAAAAGGACAATTGTTTTCATAAAATGCAAAACTATTTTTTACACCAAAGGAAAATTTTAGATTCTGATTCTAAATCCGATTTTTACTATAAAATTGGAAAATAGATGGGAGGGGTGTCATTCATTGTTCAAAAGGTACAGAACAAATCATAGGGGTTTTTAATCTCTAAAATTTCTACAGTAGTACAGGAAATATTCCTCTTTACATTCATTTGCAGTTCTTTCACTGACCTCCTAATTTTAGGTGGAGGGGGCAGGGGGAGCCATAAAAGTTGGTATTACCCTAATAAATCTATCTCTTTCCTCCCCTGTTTCAACCCCACATGTATTCCATGCTCAGCAGCAGCAGCAGAAATAGTAGGATATAGATCACAAAGGTTTTTCTGGTGAGTCAAATAGGGTGTTTTCTTTTGAAACTGTAATGAATATGTTTGCCAGTCAAATGGCTTCATGAGAACAGTAGAACCTTATGAATGTATACTAGCATACAAGGATCTCAAATACATTAATTATTCTCAGTTTTAGGAATGTAAATAGATTAAGTCCCACAATGAAATTTCAGAAGTTTTTGTTCTGTAAGTAAAAAATTACTAACCACTGATGTTCAAGATTTTCTTTTAATAGCACTATCCTTGAGAACCAAAAAGTTTATGTTTTGATTTTCAAATGTTAAACAAGATGCTAAACAAATCCTGGACTGTTAATAAAAATTAATTATGTATTATTGGATAAGGAATTTTGATGATAATTGATACCCAAGT